GTGGTCTCTATAAAGGTTCCATAAGTCACCTGGGCCCAGATTCTGTGCATGTGCAGAAATAAGGAATTAATTTCCAATTCCCTATTTACTCCTCTGCCTTCCAGGAGGAGGTTGTATCCTTTTCAGGTGAATTCTTCAGATTCTTTGCACATCTCTTGGTGTCATCCCCTTTATTCCCCTTACCTGTTTTGACAAACTATGGCGCCTAAATTGCTCTAGCTGCAGTCTTATTCTGTGCTTTCAGACTCTTGACAATTCCAGACTCTAAACACAAAGGCCAGAATTCTCTTTCAAACTCCATTTTGGATGGTCCCTTCTCCACTCTAGAACCTACAATGCTTCCTCTATTCTCTGGTCCCCTACCAACCCTTCAGTATTCAGATCTGGTAGCTAAATCGTTATACATTTCTCTATTAGTAGGAGATCCTGAGGTTTAATCACGTCTTCTCAGTTTACTGGGAATGCCATGAGAGCGGGTGTGTTTCCTCGCAGTCGTTCGATCGCAGCACCTCCTCATTCTTCATTCTGCATGCAAAGAATTTTAACCTGATCCCTTGGCCTCGTCCTGTTTCTCTCCTAGCTTCAGTAATTTTGCCCAAGTCCCTAGAGCCTACCCCGCCCCCACCCCCGCACGCGCAGTGCATGCCGGTCTTAGCCCCTCTGTAGGGAAAGAGGGTCCGCCATGTTCCCCGGCGGCGCCGCCGCTTGGCTCTGGTAGCCGCCGCCCCCGCCCCCAACCCCGCCCGGCCCAGAGCCTAGCCGAGCCCCGGGCCCAGCATGGCCGCCCCGGAGCCGGCCCGGGCTGCACCGCCCCCACCCCCGCCCCCGCCGCCCCCTCCCGGGGCTGACCGCGTCGTCAAAGGTGAGAGGTGGACGAAACCCTGGGGGCCTGGCCTGAAGAGCTAGCTGTGTGTGAGGGCGGGCGGGAGACCGTCCCCTCGGGAGTGGGCCCGGAAGGGCGGGCGAGTGACTGGCTGCCTCCCTTGGGGAGTGGCCCCTGGGCGGGCCCCTGCTGGGCAGGGCTGAGTCGGTGGCAGTGGTTCCGCGGTCTCCCGGTTGCTTTCAGGCCGGGGCGGAGGTTTTGCTTCCGTGGCTTCCTAGCCCAAGGGGTGAGGCTGTTAGCTGCAGTGAGCCCGTTTTCTCTTCACTCGGCCTGTCAAAGCGGCGCAGGGGCCGCGATTAGCTTCCTGCCCCGCGACAGCTGCACTTCTGGCTTGCCGGGGCGAACCGAGGGGCTCGGAGACCTTCAGCCACGCGAGGCCCGCCAGTGAGCAGTCAGAAATCACCTCGGCTTTGGCCCACGCCTGCTCCCCGGTGACAGTCGTCCGCCCTATCCGCGTCTAGCTGGCGACAACCGCAGGGGTTCACTTTTGGCCGTCAGGTGCCACCCGGAGCAGAAATTAGGGGAACCTTACTTATCTTTTATTAATTAAAAACATTTGCAGCTGTCCCTTTCCCCCCAACACATCGCTTGACATCTGAAGAAGTATTTGATTTGGATGGGATACCCAGGGTTGATGTTCTGAAGAACCACTTGGTGAAAGAAGGTCGAGTAGATGAAGAAATTGCGCTTAGAATTATCAATGAGGGTGCTGCCATCCTTCGGAGAGAGAAAACCATGATAGAAGTAGAAGCTCCAATCACAGGTAAGCTTATTCATGTTTTGGGTATTATTTTTTTTTCCCTTATCTAATAATCTTCTTGTTTCAGTGTGTGGTGACATCCATGGCCAATTTTTTGATCTGATGAAACTTTTTGAAGTAGGAGGATCACCTGCTAATACACGATACCTTTTTCTTGGCGATTATGTGGACAGAGGTTATTTTAGTATAGAGGTAATAATCATAAACTGTCATTTGATTTGCTGGATAAATTCACTAGAAAAATTTTCTTTTGCAGTGTGTCTTATATTTATGGGTTCTGAAGATTCTATACCCAAGCACATTATTTCTTCTGAGAGGCAACCATGAATGCAGACACCTTACTGAATATTTTACCTTTAAGCAGGAATGTGAGTACTGCCAGAAGAAATGTTTTCACTTCTGTAATTTTCAATTAGTTTTTTGTTTTTCTAGGTAAAATTAAGTATTCGGAAAGAGTCTATGAAGCTTGTATGGAAGCTTTTGATAGTTTGCCTCTTGCTGCACTTTTAAACCAACAGTTTCTTTGTGTTCATGGTGGACTTTCACCAGAAATACACACACTGGATGATATTAGGAGAGTAAGTATATATTTTACTTCCGAGATTGATTTTACTTCTGTTCTTTCTTTTCTTTCTTTCACAGTTAGATAGATTCAAAGAGCCACCTGCATTTGGACCAATGTGTGACTTGTTATGGTCCGATCCTTCTGAAGATTTTGGAAATGAAAAATCACAGGAACATTTTAGTCACAATACAGTTCGAGGATGTTCTTATTTTTATAAGTAAGGAAAAATATCCAAGATTAATCACATTTATTTTACTTAATTTACTCTTTTTCCCCCACAGCTATCCAGCAGTGTGTGAATTTTTGCAAAACAATAATTTGTTATCGATTATTAGAGCTCATGAAGCTCAAGATGCAGGGTAAGAATTCTGTTTCCCTGACCCAAATTAACTTACGATGCATATTAAGCTATTTGTTTTGCAGCTATAGAATGTACAGAAAAAGTCAAACTACAGGGTTCCCTTCATTAATAACAATTTTTTCGGCACCTAATTACTTAGATGTCTACAATAATAAAGGTAAGATATTGTTGATAAAAAAAATTGTTAAAATTAAGTTATTGATGTTCAACTTATCTTGCAGCTGCTGTATTAAAGTATGAAAATAATGTGATGAATATTCGACAGTTTAACTGTTCTCCACATCCTTACTGGTTGCCTAATTTTATGGATGTCTTCACGTGGTCTTTACCGTTTGTTGGAGAAAAAGGTATAATTTTTATTTTTAAAAAAAATTTGTTTCAGCTAACATGTAACTTTTTTTTCCCAAATAGTGACAGAAATGTTGGTAAATGTTCTGAGTATTTGCTCTGATGATGAACTAATGACTGAAGGTGAAGACCAGTTTGATGGTATGATTATTCATCTTACTATTTTTTTTTTTCACTTCCTTTTTTCTGGACTCTCCATCTGAAGAACGGCTCATATATGGCAATAAAAAAGGTACAGACCAGACAGAGTAACATTGTTTTGAATGAGCCTTTCTCTCTATTTATTCCATTGAAAGTAGGTTCAGCTGCAGCCCGGAAAGAAATCATAAGAAACAAAATTCGAGCAATTGGCAAGATGGCAAGAGTCTTCTCTGTTCTCAGGTAATGATATATTTTCTTGATTATTTGTTTTGTATCTGATATTTGTTATATCTCTCTGCTATAGGGAGGAGAGTGAAAGTGTGCTGACACTCAAGGGCCTGACTCCCACAGGGATGTTGCCTAGTGGAGTGTTAGCTGGAGGACGGCAGACCCTGCAAAGTGGTAATGATGTTATGCAACTTGCTGTGCCTCAGCATTTTGCATGCCTCTGCTCACTTCTGTACAGCCACAGTTGAGGCTATTGAGGCTGAAAAAGGTATGATCAGAGTCCTTGTGCTGGGCAGAGATTTACTGACTTATCAAATTTGCATTTTATTAAGCAATACGAGGATTCTCTCCACCACATAGAATCTGCAGTTTTGAAGAGGCAAAGGGTTTGGATAGGATCAATGAGAGAATGCCACCTCGGAAAGATGCTGTACAGCAAGATGGTTTCAATTCTCTGAACACCGCACATGCCACTGAGAACCACGGGACGGGCAACCATACTGCCCAGTGACCCACTACTTCCCAGGGACTCTCACATCTCGGGCCCCAAATGGACAGATCACCCGAGGAGCTGGAGGGGTCGGCCAAGCTGACTGTAAATTTCACAGTCTCTCTGAAGAAACCATTGTGCTTCTGAGACCCTAGCCCCCTTCCTGGATGGAGGCTTGAGGGCCCTGGGACATGTGCTATCTGATAAGATTGGGTCATCGCTGCCAAGGTGGAGAGCAGTGAGCAAGGGGCTTGGGGCAATTTCCAGTGGAGGGCATCCACACCTCCATTTTATGCTTGTGGTTCACACATTTAAGTTTACAAATCAGATTTCTTTTCCCCTTCAGTAGAATTAGATTTTGTTTTTCAATCATGATTTCAAATGCAATCCTAAGAGCTAATGTGGACTTTTCTTTTTCCATGAAATGTCTTTAAAGGATGAATTAGCATGGTCTTAAAATACATTTCTGAGGTTACTAGCTGTATTTTGAATTGTGAGCAAAATGCCGAGAAACCCAGTTGGCATTTATACAAAATGTTGACCTCAGGTCTATAGTTCTTAAATGTGGCTAATTCTGTAACATAGTCTTGGTATTTTTTAATTATGAATGCATATCCTATTTCCAGGCAGGCTCTCTTACTTGAACACAAATCCAAAAACTAATTTAGAGTCTTTTTTGCCCAGATCTTTTAAGACTTACACCCCAGAGATTTAAGAAGAAAACCTCTAAATTTCAAAATTATGAAGAATTACAGAATTACTCATTTAAGGTACTTTAAAAGAAGTTTGTACATTGTCAAAGTAAATTTTAATTCAAATCATGTCTGTAAAACTTGACGTATTTTGTGTATGCATGTTTTCATTTTGCAAATATTTAATATATAGACCTATGATGTACAGGTACGACATGTATAGGTTACCTAGATGTTATGAGAAATTTTAGTTTATTGTGAGTACTCAAGTTGCTTAGAGAGCCACCAGGGTGATTTGCTGCTGGCTTTCTATCATTTTTATGTTTTAATGCAAAGGAAATTTTAAAATGTTCTGGAAGTGTTTTTGATTAAGCAATGCAGCCTAGAAGCAATGGTTCTGTTCAATCATTCAGATGTTAGTGGAAGCATAAAAGTCAAGACTGCATGTTGAAACCTTTCTTTTGATAGTTACTGAACTGCTTGGTTAAACTAAATGGAACCATGTGCTAATTTTTCACAATTATTGACCTGTATTGATTGCCACTGTAGTTTGGTATTTCCCTTTACTTTGGTGGCCTGCTTCCCTCATGCCCTGGAATACAACTCAGAGCTCCAGGCAGCGGAACCATCTATTGTTTTGTTTGCCAGAAAGTGCACCCTGTATGGTCTCCTGTCTAAGTTGGAAATATTATGCATGTGCAGGACTATTCGAGTATTTTATAAACAGTAGCACACAATAAATTCCATGCATGGGCCGCTGCTCCTATCTCTGTGTTGGGTTTTATTTGGAAGATGCAATCTGATTTGTCCTTTTGATGCAAATCAGAAAATCCTGTTACTAGAGCTGGGATGTCCTCCGGAGATTATCTCGTGGATAGTTCATGGTAATTTGATTAATTAAATTCTTTATAAATTTTGCCTTAAAAAAAACTTTTGTTATATACTTGTTTTACATGAGCATTAGTAACTGAGCACTAGAGGACTTTGAATGCCTACTGTAGGCCTCCTAAGTCTAATATTTAAGATCACTGTTTATTGTCTTTTAATTGAAAGAAAATATGTTATTGTCTAGAATTTTGTTATAGTGGTATTGGGAATTTACTGGGTGTTCTAACAATAAGAAAAATATTAGTGATAATTGCATTTTCCTATCATTCCTTTCTTCTTTGT